AGAGATCGCACTGGCCACTCCTCCTCACCCCCTCTGCTGGACCTCTGAGCGTAGGTGGCCTGGAGCTGGGTCCTGAGCCCTCTTTGGTCTATACCGACACTACCCAATATGGTAGCCACCAGTCACGCTGGACACTTGAAAAGTGGCCGATCCTGACTGAGAAGGGCCACGAGTGGGAAAAACACACCAGACCTCAGTGACTTAGGCAGAAGTATGTTTTGTTCCAGACTATTGACTGAGCCCGCAGCTGAGTTGGCTCCAGCACCCTGGCCCCCTGCTCCATCCACTCACTGGGACTCCCCACTGCACAGGGCAACCTCTCCAGGGGCACTTGGGCTGCGAAGGGGAGAGTGGGTGGCATCCCAGGCTGAAGCTTCCTGAGCAGGGCCAGAGGAGGAGCCAGTCCCTGTGGGCCTCTGTTCTGACAGTGTCAACCTCAGCCAGGCTTGTGTGGGCCAGGTGTACTGTTCTGGTTCAGATTTCAAGGAGATAGTCAGGGCAGGCCGCGCCAAAGCCCTCCGATGGGCTCCCCTACTGCCTGGCAGACCTGTCCAGCTTTGGACTCTGGCCCTGCGACCTGGAAGTCAGGCTGCCAAGAGGTCCAGGCAGTGGCCTCCACTGTGGAGGGTCTCTGGAGAGTTTACAGCCCTAGATAGGGGGGTTAGGGATGTGAGATGGTCCCAGGGGCCTGCTCCTGAGCCACGCCAAGCTGCCTGCTCCCTTTCCTCTGCTTCCAGACTCACGGGATCCTCTGCTCATCAGAACAGGAGTGTGGGAGACCCTGAGACACTGCCCCAGGATCTGAACAGGTGGCAAAGGCTTAACAGGCTAGCGGTCACTGTAGTGACAAGGCGATTGAGTGGTCACCATGGTGATGGGGATGGAGGCTCTTTGCCACCAGTCCCAGTTTTATGCATGGCAGCTCTAATGACAGGATGGTCAGCCCTGCTGAGGCCACTCCTGGTCACCATGACAACCACAGGCCCTCTCAGGAGCACAGTAAGCCCTGGCAGGAGAATCCCCCACTCCACACCTGGCTGGAGCAGGAAATGCCGAGCGGCGCCTGAGCCCCAGGGAAGCAGGCTAGGATGTGAGAGACACAGTCACCTGCAGCCTAATTACTCAAAAGCTGTCCCCAGGTCACAGAAGGGAGAGGACATTTCCCACTGAATCTGTCTGAAGGACACTAAGCCCCACAGCTCAACACAACCAGGAGAGAAAGCGCTGAGGACGCCACCCAAGCGCCCAGCAATGGCCCTGCCTGGAGAACATCCAGGCTCAGTGAGGAAGGGTCCAGAAGGGAATGCTTGCCGACTCGTTGGAGAACAATGAAAAGGAGGAAACTGTGACTGAACCTCAAACCCCAAACCAGCCCGAGGAGAACCACATTCTCCCAGGGACCCAGGGCGGGCCGTGACCCCTGCGGCGGAGAAGCCTTGGATATTTCCACTTCAGAAGCCTACTGGGGAAGGCTGAGGGGTCCCAGCTCCCCACGCTGGCTGCTGTGCAGATGCTGGACGACAGAGCCAGGATGGAGGCCGCCAAGAAGGAGAAGGTATCTCGCCCTCCATTGGGCATTCTGGGAGTGCCCGACTGCTCCCATCCCCCTCCCTGTGCAGGTAGAGCAGATCCTGGCAGAGTTCCAGCTGCAGGAGGAGGACCTGAAGAAGGTGATGAGACGGATGCAGAAGGAGATGGACCGCGGCCTGAGGCTGGAGACCCATGAAGAGGCCAGTGTGAAGATGCTGCCCACCTACGTGCGCTCCACCCCAGAAGGCTCAGGTACCACATGGTAACCGGCTCCTCATCCAGAATGAGGCTGACACACTTCTCTCTGTGCCTTTAGAAGTCGGGGACTTCCTCTCCCTGGACCTGGGTGGCACTAACTTCAGGGTGATGCTGGTGAAGGTGGGAGAAGGTGAGGAGGGGCAGTGGAGCGTGAAGACCAAACACCAGATGTACTCCATCCCCGAGGACGCCATGACCGGCACTGCTGAGATGGTGAGCAGCGCAGGGGCCGGGGCAGGGGGCCAGCCAGATGGTCACCATGGCGTGCATCTTCCAGCTCTTCGACTACATCTCTGAGTGCATCTCCGACTTCCTGGACAAGCATCAGATGAAACACAAGAAGCTGCCCCTGGGCTTCACCTTCTCCTTTCCTGTGAGGCACGAAGACATCGATAAGGTGGGCCGGGTGGAGGGGCAGAAGGCAGATGATTAGCAGCCACGAGGCCTATCTCTCCCCACAGGGCATCCTTCTCAACTGGACCAAGGGCTTCAAGGCCTCAGGAGCAGAAGGGAACAATGTCGTGGGGCTTCTGCGAGACGCTATCAAACGGAGAGGGGTGAGGGGGCACCTGTACCTGCCGGGGGGGCTTCCAGCACTGCAGCTTCTGTGCTTCTTGGCAGGACTTTGAAATGGATGTGGTGGCAATGGTGAATGACACGGTGGCCACGATGATCTCCTGCTACTACGAAGACCATCAGTGCGAGGTCGGCATGATCGTGGGTAAGGGCTCCTTGCACCCCTGCCCCTTCCAGCTCGCTGACAGTCCCCCCGACCTCCACCCCAGGCACGGGCTGCAATGCCTGCTACATGGAGGAGATGCAGAATGTGGAGCTGGTGGAGGGGGACGAGGGCCGCATGTGCGTCAATACCGAGTGGGGCGCCTTCGGGGACTCCGGCGAGCTGGACGAGTTCCTGCTGGAGTATGACCGCCTGGTGGACGAGAGCTCTGCAAACCCCGGTCAGCAGCTGTAAGGATGCCCCCCTCCCCCACAACCCAGGCCTGCTGATGTAATGGACCTGCCCTATGTCCAGGTATGAGAAGCTCATAGGTGGCAAGTACATGGGCGAGCTGGTGCGGCTTGTGCTGCTCAGGCTCGTGGACGAAAACCTGCTCTTCCACGGGGAGGCCTCCGAGCAGCTGCGCACACGCGGAGCCTTCGAGACGCGCTTCGTGTCGCAGGTGGAGAGGTGTGCGGAGGAGGAGGGTGGGTGCAAAGGGCCAGCGACCGCCCTACCTCCTCCCGCCCCGCAGCGACACGGGCGACCGCAAGCAGATCTACAACATCCTGAGCACGCTGGGGCTGCGACCCTCGACCACCGACTGCGACATCGTGCGCCGCGCCTGCGAGAGCGTGTCTACGCGCGCTGCGCACATGTGCTCGGCGGGGCTGGCGGGCGTCATCAACCGCATGCGCGAGAGCCGCAGCGAGGACGTAATGCGCATCACTGTGGGCGTGGATGGCTCCGTGTACAAGCTGCACCCCAGGTGAGCCCGCCCCGCTCTCTCCCTGGTAAAGTAGGGACGGCAGCCCTGCTTCTCTTCTGCCCAGCTTCAAGGAGCGGTTCCATGCCAGCGTGCGCAGGCTGACGCCCAGCTGCGAGATCACCTTCATCGAGTCGGAGGAGGGCAGTGGCCGGGGCGCGGCCCTGGTCTCGGCGGTGGCCTGTAAGAAGGCCTGTATGCTGGGCCAGTGAGAGCTGTCCACTGTTCTTTGACTTCTGTGCATTAGGACTGTGGGGACAATCTATAAAGAGTCTGCGTCACATGCATGAAGACACTTCAGTATCTCGGCAATGCCCTCCAGACAGCTCCTCCAGCCATCTGTGCCAAGGGGAGTGTGAGGAGTGACAGACCAGGCTGTAGGAACAGGAATGGGGTGTCATGGGGGATGGCAGAGCAGTGGACAGTACACTGCCTGGCCCGGGCCCCTGCTTGCCTGCCCATGGAATGTGTGCAGAGGGAGTGCCAGGCCAGGTGCTGCTCTGGAGAAGTGGGGGAATGAGGCTGGTCCTGCTGCAGGTCAGTCTCAGCACCGTCCTGTCCAGTCAGAGTCACTTAGGTTTGCCAGTGAGTAGGGGCCCAGATACATGTTGGATTTCTAAGGTCCCTCCAGATGCTCCTGTCAGTGGAACGCCTATTTAGAGTTAGCCAAGCGTAGGCATAATGCCATCTTTCTGCAGCATAAAATACAGTGACATAGAAACATATTTGTGTGATTTTCATGCATTCCTTTTTTGATGAGAGATATTACCCAGCTAATTAGGAACAACTGTTTTGTTTCCTTCAGATCATAACCCAAAGTTGTGATTTTGAAAAGTCATGTCCCCCTTCAGATTTCTTGTTTTCTGCTACTTCTCATGTGGAATTGCTTTGGCTCTTCTTAGTTCTCTTGAGTCTAAATTATTCCTTATAAGTTGGTGCAAGCATCTGATTATTTTGTTATCATTACTGTTATGCTCAAGCATTCACAGAGTGGAACACATTTTAATATCAATTGCTTTCTATTTCTCCTTTATATTACAGTTCAGGACATTGTATTAATTATTAAAATTCTATTCGTAGGTAGGTTATATGACTGAATTGAAATAGATAAAATGAATTTCTTTTCTAGATAACAAAGGAGGTGTCATAAAACACTTGTTATGGGCCAGTGTGATGGCTCATGCCTATAATCTCAGTGCTTTGAGAGGCTGAGGTGGAGGATTGCTTGAGGCCAGGAATTTGAGACCAGCCTGGGGCAACATAGCAAGACCCCATCTCTTAAAAAAAAAAGGGTGGGGCGGGG